GAGGGTCTGCGGCCAGGCTCCCGGCGGAAAGATTCCGGGGAGGGCTCGGGGGTTGTCCCAGCCCGCGCTAAGCGCCGCAGCCTCGCCCGGCTTTCCTGCTTCCTCGGACTGTGCAGGGGAAGCCTGGGGTCTCGCGGGGCGCAGCAGTCAGGTCGAGGGTGCAGCAGGAGGGGAGTCCTGACGGGCAGGTCCCTCTTTCCCCTGGTGCGCAACACTGGTTGGTAGCTTTTGCGGAGGTGGTGAAGAAGGGCAGGAGGCCTGTTGAGCGGAGGAGTCCGGGGATCCCTAATTATGTGACAGGAGACCCTTTCCAGTTCGGCCTGTGGCCCATCCCTCTCTCACCGCCGGCAGATTGGAGTCTGCTCTCGGGGAGCCCCCAGGTAAACCCCTCACAGGGAGAAGGTTTCGGATTGGAAGGAGGACCGCGCTCGTGGGGCGCCTGTGAGAGCTGGGAAGCCCAAGGGGTAGCGTGTAGGGGGTTTTTTATGCGGGAGGAGCTGCCTCCTGGGCGGCGGGGACTTTCTGTCTCAGCCTGTCTGCCTTTGGGAAAACAAGGAGTTGCCGGAGAAGCAGGGAAAGAAAGGAGGGAGGGAAGGAGGGTCCTTGGGGGAATATTTGCGGGTCAAATCGATATCCCCGTTTGGCCACGAGAATGGCGATTTCAAAGCAGATTAGATTACTTTGTGGCATTTCAAATAAAACGGCAATTTCAGGGCCATGAGCACGTGGGCGACCCGCGGGAGCTGTGGGCCTGGCAGGCTCGCACAGGCGCCCGGGCTGCCGGCCGCTGCGGGGATTTCTCCCCCAGCCTTTTCTTTTTAACAGAGGGCAAAGGGGCGACGGCGAGAGCACAGATGGCGGCTGCGGAGCCGGGGAGGCGGCGGGGAGACGCGCGGGACTCGTGGGGAGGGCTGGCAGGGTGCAGGGGTTCCGCGTGACCTGCCCGGCTCCCAGGCATCGGGCTGGGCGCTGCAGTTTACCGATTTGCTTTCGTCCCTCGTCCAGGTTTAGGAGACGCGTGGGGACAGCCGAGCCGCGCCGGGCCCCTGGACGGCGTCGCCAAGGAGCTGGGATCGCACTTGCTGCAGGTAGAGCGGCCTCGCCGGGGGAGGAGCGCAGCCAAGTGCTTTCCAATCTCACTTCCCTCAGCAGGTTCCACCCAGCGCTTGCTCTGTGCCAGGCGCCAGGGCTGGAGCAGCAGAAATGATTGGGCTGCTCTGAGCTCTGAAGCATTCGGCCGCTGTGTGTGTGCAAGGGGCGCAAGGACGGAGAGACAGCATCAATAATACAATATTAACAGGAGCACTTGTCCAGAGCTTACTGCAAGCCACATTCAGTTCCGGACCTTATTGACTTCCCCCTCCCATCTAGAGTGGATTCTGGTTTTTCAATTTGTTTTGTTTTGTTTTTTGTTTGTTTGTTTGTTTTTGAGACGGAGTCTCACTCTGTGGCCCAGGCTAGAGTGCAATGGCGCGATCTCGGCTCACTCCAACCTCCGCCTCCCGGGTTCAAGCGATTCTCCCGCTTCAGCCTCCCGAGTAGCCAGGATTGCAGGCACCCGCCATCATGCCTGGCTAATTTTTGTAGAGACAGGGTTTCACCCAGGCTGGTCTCGATCTCCTGACCTCCGATGATCCGCCCACCTCAGCCTTCCAAAGTGTTGGGATTACAGGCGTGAGCCAACGCGTCCTGCCTTGATTCTGTTTTTAACTCCATTTTTTAGAGGAGGAAATTGAGGCACAGAGAGGTTAAATAACATGTCTAAGGTCACACAGCAAGGGGTGGAGCGGAGTTAGCCCACTGGCCTAGCTCTAGAGCCCACCCGGATAACCAGAACTTGGTGAGGCCTCCGGGCTCTTGCTTGGTTTGGAGCCAGGTGCTTAGCGCCCCGAGCCCGGGGCCATTCACCCTGCAGGAGCTGCACGCGCCCCTGACCTCGGCTTTTCCCTGGCAGCAGAGGGGCTTTGCGGGTCGGCCGGGTAGCCCTGAGCACAGCTCGCCACTTCCAGGTGGGCTGTTGGCGCTGGCTGGGGACACATCCCGATCTTTCAAATGCCCTTTACAGAGCCTCATCAACGACCCGATTCATTCCCCCCTCCTGTCATTTGTCTCTGCCATCGAAAAATGCCTACCGAGAGCTGCTCTGCATTTCCGCCCTCTATTTTGTGTTTTACTTTAAAATAATAATAAAAAAAATGTTGGCTGCAGGACGCCATGACTTAGGTCAGCGAGTCAGCCGCTAGCTCTGCATTTCCAAAAAGCAGATCTTTTCACAACTCTCTTGCCCCAAGTGCCCTGGTGTGGTTTATTTTTTAAAATGCATGCCTGCGGAAGAGAAGACCCGGGGAATATTCGAAACCCCGAGCTTTTACAACATAAAGCGCATGGTGTGGCCGCGGCGAGTAATGGCGCTCTGGGAGCCCTGCCCAGGCGGCCTCTGCTCGCCCTCCTCCACTTCCAGCTCCGAGCTGGGTGTGTTGCAAGTTTCATACTCCTACATATTATAAGTGACACTAATATCAGGGACAACTAAGTGCTGGGGAACTTCAATGAAAACCTGGCTGGTAAAGTCAACACCCCCAGACTTCTCTGTGCTACATTTCTTTAATTAATTCCGGAGTGGTGTGTGGACGGGCGTCTTTGCAGTTATTATACACGTAAGTGAATTAGGCCATTTGAAGCTACGAAGTCATACCCAACATTTTCCATTAAGAATATTATTTTTTTAGCTACTGCTGGCAACTTTTAGAATTTAATTATGATAATTTTCCTCTTTTCCTCATTATCCCAGATATGGCTGGTTGTGAGATACTTTTTCACTAAATGTGTCTCTTTAATGATTTTGGAATTAAGCAAGCATGCCAAATGCGCCAAGACATTTATAACTTTAGAAATTGCTGTATAGTATATATTTTTGGAACACCACAGGTTTAGTTGGGAAAATATTTTGCAGCTGAGTTAGAAACTTGAAAGTTAGGCTTATAATCAAGATGCTGATTTTCAACCTTAGCATCGGGGAAGGTAATGATAGTTTAGTTGGCAAAGACTTTTTGCAGCAAACTGTATTTGAGACAGCAGAATCCAAGGATATCTTTCAAGATTCACTTATACTACATTCTTTTTAGCCCCCTCTCTAGGGGTGGAGGGGGTGGCTTAGAAAAACCAAAGGTAATCTGGTTTCAATTACATGCTGTAAAAATAGAATTTGTGGCCAGAAATTAATTTGGAATATTTTTTATGGGGGCAACATTGTGGGTTGTATGAGTCTTTCACCAACTTTATTGCTTTTCTTTGGTTCTGGATCTAAAATATGAATGAGTAAATAAAATACAGTTTCCTTTTTCAAAAATAATTTAGTCTTTTTATCCTTGACACATAAATATAATCATTACCTTTTTATTTGTCTTAATTACCTCTTATAGTTTTACTTTATTTTTGAGGGTTAGCCAACTTAGGAAAAATCAGAATTTCATTTGGGTAGTTTTCATTTTTCAGAAGTTGATACTTTTCCTCCTTGAATTTTGCAAAGGTTATTTGATCTCTTGCAAATTCTAAATAATTAATTCTGTAGACATAGTCTGGTAAAATAACCAGGTATTTTGTTTTATTTTCTGGGCAGTGGTAGTGTTCGGAATTTATTATTCCAACGGTACTTAGAGGTAACTAGAAAATTGTGGCAAATAAAGCATATGTCCTAGTGGTATAAATGACTGCCAATTATGACATAAAATGGTCTATATAGTGGTAGATTTTCCCCTAAGTACCATAGAACTCCGGATTTGTACTAAGTGCTAAAATAACCCCAAACAATAAAGCTACTACGTTTAACCTGAGCTTGATAGGAATTCTCAAATGTTTTGCATGATTTTTGTGATGTGGATGTATGATTGTTTCTAAAGTGCTTTAAAAGCATTTCAGAGCCTGGCCTGGGAACTAAACCCTGGGTGCTGTTTCCTACAGTCCTTTTTAAGACCCTGGGCTTCATTTTTGCATTTAGCAAGTATGTGTTGATGGTCATATTTGATGCATCCCTCCATCCCAGTGACTGTACCATTGTTAGATTTAACTCTAATGTAGAATGATCATCTCTTATTCTGACACTTTATCTTTTACAGACTTTGGATGGATTTGTTTTTGTGGTAGCATCTGATGGCAAAATCATGTATATATCCGAGACCGCTTCTGTCCATTTAGGCTTATCCCAGGTGGGTATTGCCTAATTTTATGTGCAACCAAAGTGGCATTTCTGACCCTTCCCTTCCACGGCAGGTGGAGCTCACGGGCAACAGTATTTATGAATACATCCATCCTTCTGACCACGATGAGATGACCGCTGTCCTCACGGCCCACCAGCCGCTGCACCACCACCTGCTCCAAGGTATTCCATCCAGAGGGAAAAAAAAAAACAGAAGCTGCCAACCTCATCTTGCTCCTGCTTGCAGAGTATGAGATAGAGAGGTCGTTCTTTCTTCGAATGAAATGTGTCTTGGCGAAAAGGAACGCGGGCCTGACCTGCAGCGGATACAAGGTACGGGGAGTCATGGGTGCGGGGAGGAGCTGCCAGTGGCTGACCCTGCCCTCTCCACTCCCAGGTCATCCACTGCAGTGGCTACTTGAAGATCAGGCAGTATATGCTGGACATGTCCCTGTACGACTCCTGCTACCAGATTGTGGGGCTGGTGGCCGTGGGCCAGTCGCTGCCACCCAGTGCCATCACCGAGATCAAGCTGTACAGTAACATGTTCATGTTCAGGGCCAGCCTTGACCTGAAGCTGATATTCCTGGATTCCAGGTGAGTTCGGCACCTGCCACAGTGGCTGTGGCGCGTAACTCACTGAGCTGCCATGCCCCCACAGGGTGACCGAGGTGACGGGGTACGAGCCGCAGGACCTGATCGAGAAGACCCTATACCATCACGTGCACGGCTGCGACGTGTTCCACCTCCGCTACGCACACCACCTCCGTGAGTAGCACGCCCACCCCAGCCACGGGAGGGTCTGAGGACTCCTGTCACCTTGTGCTTGCAGTGTTGGTGAAGGGCCAGGTCACCACCAAGTACTACCGGCTGCTGTCCAAGCGGGGCGGCTGGGTGTGGGTGCAGAGCTACGCCACCGTGGTGCACAACAGCCGCTCGTCCCGGCCCCACTGCATCGTGAGTGTCAATTATGTACTCACGTAAGTCACACGTATTTGTTTCTCTCCTTGCTTGGACATGACTCGGCCCACTCTCGCCTTCCAGGGAGATTGAATACAAGGAACTTCAGCTGTCCCTGGAGCAGGTGTCCACTGCCAAGTCCCAGGACTCCTGGAGGACCGCCTTGTCTACCTCACAAGAAACTAGGAAATTAGTGAAACCCAAAAATACCAAGATGAAGACAAAGCTGAGAACAAACCCTTACCCCCCACAGGTAACACGCATGTCCTGCAGTTTTGGGGTGCTCTGGCCCTTCATCCATCTTCTTTGCCATGCAGCAATACAGCTCGTTCCAAATGGACAAACTGGAATGCGGCCAGCTCGGAAACTGGAGAGCCAGTCCCCCTGCAAGCGCTGCTGCTCCTCCAGAACTGCAGCCCCACTCAGAAAGCAGTGACCTTCTGTACACGCCATCCTACAGCCTGCCCTTCTCCTACCATTACGGACACTTCCCTCTGGACTCTCACGTCTTCAGCAGCAAAAAGCCAATGTTGCCGGCCAAGTTCGGGCAGCCCCAAGGATCCCCTTGTGAGGTGGCACGCTTTTTCCTGAGCACACTGCCAGCCAGCGGTGAATGCCAGTGGCATTATGCCAACCCCCTAGTGCCTAGCAGCTCGTCTCCAGCTAAAAATCCTCCAGAGCCACCGGCGAACACTGCTAGGCACAGCCTGGTGCCAAGCTACGAAGGTGGGTCAGGTCTGCTCGTGGGGAAGGTGGGAGCTGCCCTCTAACGTGTCGCCTGTCCCCGCAGCGCCCGCCGCCGCCGTGCGCAGGTTCGGCGAGGACACCGCGCCCCCGAGCTTCCCGAGCTGCGGCCACTACCGCGAGGAGCCCGCGCTGGGCCCGGCCAAAGCCGCCCGCCAGGCCGCCCGGGACGGGGCGCGGCTGGCGCTGGCCCGCGCGGCACCCGAGTGCTGCGCGCCCCCGACCCCCGAGGCCCCGGGCGCGCCGGCGCAGCTGCCCTTCGTGCTGCTCAACTACCACCGCGTGCTGGCCCGGCGCGGACCGCTGGGGGGCGCCGCACCCGCCGCCTCCGGCCTGGCCTGCGCTCCCGGCGGCCCCGAGGCGGCGACCGGCGCGCTGCGGCTCCGGCACCCGAGCCCCGCCGCCACCTCCCCGCCCGGCGCGCCCCTGCCGCACTACCTGGGCGCCTCGGTCATCATCACCAACGGGAGGTGACCCGCTGGCCGCCCGCGCCAGGAGCCTGGACCCGGCCTCCCGGGGCTGCGGCGCCACCGAGCCCGGCAAATGCGCACGACCTACATTAATTTATGCAGAGACAGCTGTTTGAATTGGACCCCGCCGCCGACTTGCGGATTTCCACCGCGGAGGCCCCGCGCGCCGGTGCCGAGGGCCGAGGAGCGCCCGGGTCCGGGCAGGTGACCGCCCGCCTCTGTCCTGCGAGGGCCGGTGCGACCCAGTTGCTGGGGGCTTGGTTTCCTCACCTTGAAATCGGGCTTCACGCGTCTTGCCTTGTCCCCAACGTTCCACAACAGTCCCGCTGGGGGATTGAAGCGGTTTCACTCCGCAAATATCCTCCACTTTCAGGAGGGAAAACCCACCCTACCACAGTCCGCTCTTCCAAGTGGACGGCAGACCTGGGAGGGGACGCCTGTGTCACGAGCCCTTTTAGATGCTTAGGTGAAGGCAGAAGTGATGATTGTAAGTCCCATGAATACACAACTCCACTGTCTTTAAAAGTCATTCAAGAGTCTCATTATTTTTGTTTTTATTTAACCCTTTCTTCAATACAAAAAGCCAACAAACCAAGACTAAGGGGGTGACCATGCAATTCCATTTTGTGTCTGTGAACATAGGTGTGCTTCCCAAATACATTAACAAGCTCTTACTTCCCCCTAACCCCTATGAACTCTTGATAACACCAAGAGTAGCACCTTCAGAATATATTGAATAGGCATTAAATGCAAAAATATATATGTAGCCAGACAGTTTATGAGAATGACCCTGTCAAGCTTCATTATTACGTGGCAAAATCCCTCTGGCCCACACAGATCTGTAATTCACTAGGCTCGTGTTTGCTACAAATAGTGCTAATAAAGTTAAATTGCACGTGCAATACGGAACACTGTCAATGGACTGCACCTTGTGAAGGAAAAACATGCTTAAGGGGGTGTAATGAAAATGATGTAGACATTTTAAGCATTTTCTACACAGCGAGAAAACTTCGTAAGAACATGTTACGTGTGCAACAGGTAAACAGAAATCCTTTCATAAAGCACCAGCAGTGTTTAAAAAATGAGCTTCCATTAATTTTTACTTTTTATGGGTTTTGCTTAAAGATCTCAACATGGAAAAATCCTGTCATGGCTCTGAACTGCACAATGCATTGAACCGCCGTCCTTCAATTTTCTTCACACTATCAACACTGCAGCATTTTGCTGCTTTATCAAAATGGTTTATTTTAGGAAACTTTTTCCACCTTTCTGAATGGAAAGAGGTTTTCACAAATGTTTTAAACTCATCGTTCTAAAATCAAGTGCACCTACACCAACTGCTCTCAAAATGTGAACTGACTTTTTTTTTTTTTTTTTTGCCAACCCTGTGTCACTTAGTGAGGACCTGACACAATCCCTACAGGGTGTCTGTCAGTGGGCCTCATGGTAAGAGTCACAATTTGCAAATTTAGGACCGTGGGTCATGCAGCGAAGGGGCTGGATGGTAGGAAGGGATGTGCCCGCCTCTCCACGCACTCAGCTATACCTCATTCACAGCTCCTTGTGAGTGTGTGCACAGGAAATAAGCCGAGGGTATTATTTTTTTATGTTCATGAGTCTTGTAATTAAACCGTGATTCTTGAAAGGTGTAGGTTTGATTACTAGGAGATACCACCGACATTTTTCAATAAAGTACTGCAAAATGCTTTTGTGTCTACCTTGTTATTAACTTTTGGGGCTGTATTTAGTAAAAATAAATCAAGGCTATCGGAGCAGTTCAATAACAAAGGTTACTGTTGAGAAAAAAGACCCTATCATAGATTTACAAGTGACAACGTGGACAGGCGTAACAGAGTGTGTA